TTTCAGAGCCACCCACGTTTTCAAATAAAAGAGTTGTTAATGCTGGCCACTCTCAGTCCAGCGTTCCTCAGTAGTGAATAGCGAACCTGGAGCTGACGGGACGGGACGGGACGGGACGGGACGGGACGGGGCGGGGCGGGGCGGGGTGTGTGTGTGTGCGCGCCGTCTTCCATCTGGAGCACGTAACTGCCTTGGCTCTTCGATGAGTGGGTCCCCAGTCCTAGGACTTCCCAGGGCAGGTGCAGGCACCAAACGTCCTGGGCGCCGCCACGGTCCGCTCCACACAGTCACAAACACCAGCGCCGCGGGCAGTACCCAACGCGCTGAAGTGTTGCGCGCGGAGCGCGCGCTTCCCTAGTGGTTTCCGCAGGCTATGGCCGGACACTTAGACCTAGTCTGGCACCAGCGGGACGTGCTCCTCGTCCCCACCCCCGATGGGGAGGGCCCTGAGCGGGTAGTGCTCGCTAGTGTGGCGGAGCTGGGTCTTGGCTTCACTGAGCTGACTTAAGTCTTAGTTTCTGTTTTGTTTTCCAAAGCGCCCTGGCGGCGGAGAGTAAGGGCCTCGGAGGCGGAATCTTGCGTCCTGGGGGCGGGCACCTCTCCCACCCAAAAGGCACCCGACAGGCGAAAAACGATCCGCCAAGTAGCAACTGGGGGCGGGGGGCAAATGGAAGAATGAGGTTCCACGCGGGAGCTGTAGGGCGCAGCAAGAAAGGGGGGGTATTGCGGGCAGTGTGTTCTAAGGAAGCGAAGGGCGGAAAGGGAACAATCTGACAAAGCTGCAATGGAAAATGACTTTCACCCTGAAGGAAAGGGGAAAAACAAGCTTGCGAAACTTCGCCAACTGGTAAGTAGAAAGTGAGGCGGGGTGGGCGGGATTAGGGAGGAATCTGCCCAAGCCAACCGGTGACTTTAGGACGGGTGACGTCACAGCCAATGGACAGCCAGCGCGGGATTTTCAATTATTGTTCCGCCCAATCGGGAAAAGACTGTGCTTATAAAGACGGCTGCGGCGGGGCTAGGAGCTCGTTTTTCTCCCCGCCGCTGCGCTGGTAAGCCTGTGTTTTGGTTCGCTATGGCCCGTACTAAGCAGACTGCTCGCAAGTCGACCGGCGGCAAGGCCCCGAGGAAGCAGCTGGCCACCAAGGCGGCCCGCAAGAGCGCGCCGGCCACGGGCGGGGTGAAGAAGCCGCACCGCTACCGGCCCGGCACCGTAGCCCTGCGGGAGATCCGGCGCTACCAGAAGTCCACGGAGCTGCTGATCCGCAAGCTGCCCTTCCAGCGGCTGGTACGCGAGATCGCGCAGGACTTTAAGACGGACCTGCGCTTCCAGAGCTCGGCCGTGATGGCGCTGCAGGAGGCCAGCGAGGCCTACCTGGTGGGGCTGTTCGAAGACACGAACCTGTGCGCCATCCACGCCAAGCGCGTGACCATTATGCCCAAGGACATCCAGCTGGCCCGCCGCATCCGTGGAGAGCGGGCTTAAGAAGTGGCGGTTCGGCCGGAGGTTCCATCGTATCCAAAAGGCTCTTTTCAGAGCCACCCACATCAGCACTTGGAAGAAGCTGTACCGCTTGC